ACGCCTATAATCCCAGCACTTTGAGAGGCCAAGGTGGGTGATCACTTGAGGTCAGGAGTTTGAGACCAGCCTGGCCAACACGGTGAAACCCCATCTCTACTACTAAAAATAGAAAAATTAGCCAGGCGTGGAGTCACGAGCCTGTAATCCCGGCTACTCGGGGGGTTGGGGCAGGAGAATCGCTTGAACCTGGTGGGGGCGGTTGCAGTAAGCCAAGATCCTGCCACTGCACTCCAGCCTGGGTGACAGAGCGAGACTCTGTCTCGAAAAAAAAAAAAATCTAAGGGTTACTCTTGGAGCAAGAAAAACTGAGTAGGAAAAAGCCCATTTAGAGAGGTGCAATCCAGCCTTCTGTGATGAGGCTGCTGAAAGGTCATGGCCTGGCATTAAACTCTCTCACAGGTGCTCTCATAATTTCTGGGTTTCTAGTATTTTCTTTTTTCTTTTTTTTTTTTTTTTGAGACAGTTTCACTTTTGTCACCCAGGCTGGAGTGCAGTGGCGCGATCTCGGCTCACTGCAACCTCCGCCTCTCAGGTTCAAGCAATTTTCCTAGCTCAGCCACCCAAGTAGCTGGGATTACAGGCATATGCTACCACGCCCAGCTAATTTTGTATTTTTAGTAGAGACGGGGTTTGGTCACGTTGGCCAGGCTGGTCTAGAATTCCTGATCTCAAGTGATCCTCCCACCTTAGCCTCCCAAAGTGCTAGGATCACAGGCATGAGCCACCATGTCCGGCCAGTTTCTGGTATTTTCATTTGCTTCTCTGCTGTTCTTGGACTGCTAATTTCCCCGACTGACTGAACCTTTGAGACCCCTTATGCCAAACTTTGGGCCAACAATTTAGACCTAAACCAAGATCTTACACATATTTAGTAAAGAACTAGAATAATTTCTCTCTCAAAGAGCTTTCCCAAGCTGATACTTGAAAATTGGTTATTAGTTGCAGAAGGGGGCATTTAGAATTACAAATTATTGGCCTGGCACGATGGCTCACACCCAGCACTTTCGGAACCCAAGGTTGGGGGATCACGTGAGGTCAGGAGTTCAGACCAGCCTGGCCAACATGGTGAAACCCCATCTCTACTAAAAATACAAAAGTTAGCCAGGTGTGGTGGCACAGGCCTGTAGTCCCAGCTTCTTGGGAGGCTGAGGCATGAGAATTGCTTGAACTCAGGAGGCAGAGGTTGAGTGAGCCGATTGTGCCACTGCACTCTAGCCTGGGCGACAGAGCAAAACTTGGTCTCAAAAAATTACAAGTTATAGGCCAGGCGCGGTGGCTCACACCTGTAATCACAACACTTTGGGAGGCCAAGGCGGGTGGATCATGAAGTCAGGAGATCGAGACCATCCTGGCTAACGTGGTGAAACCCTGTCTCTACTAAAAATAAAAAATTTAGCCGGGCGTGGTGGCGGGCGCCTGTAGTCCCAGCTACTCGGGAGGCTGAGGCAGAATGGCCTGAACCCAGGGGGCAGAGCTTGCAGTGAGCCGAGATTACGCTACTGCACTCCAGCCTGGACGACAGAGCGAGACTCCGTCTCAAAAAAAAATTACAAATTATCAGGCCGGGCGTGGTAGCTCATGCCTGTAATCCCAGCACTTTGGGAGGCCGAGGTGGGCGGATCATGAGGTCAGGAGTTTGAGACCAGCCTGACCAACATGGTGAAATCCTGTCTCTACTAAAAATACAAAAATTAGCTGGGCGTGGTGGCATGCGCCTGTAATCCCAGCTACTCAGGAGGCTGAGGCAGGAGAATCACTTGAACCTGGGAGGCAGAGGTTGCAGTGAACCAAGATCACACCATTGCACTCCAGCCTGGGCGATACAGCGAGACTCCTTCTCAAAAAATAAAAAATAAAAATAAAAATTATCCTGCCAAGGAGAGTAACACTCAAAAACTACAATGAAACAAGAATTTGCAATTTGTAAGCATCTAGCTTTTGCCAGGCACAGGTGAAAGAAGTTTAGGGAAGCCTCCCTTAGATTATTACCTTTTTTCCTAGGTAATAACCATCTTCTTCTATAAGGACAGAGTGAGACTTTGAGAGGTAAGAAATGAGTTGAGGCCAAAGTTCTACAAGACATTAAAGGAGCCTAGTGGAAAAGTAGGTCCTAAGTAGGATAGACCAGAGGGCTCAGGAAATTAGTTCCAGCTATCAAATCATGATAGCTACAATGCCCTGGGCACTGATATCATGTATGGCTTGTGGTGGTTTAAAACATGCCTACACATTCCTTGACATTCCTCCCACATAGAGGTGGAGTCTAAGTTCCTTTGCTTTGAATATAGGGTAGCCGTGCTGACTCCTTTCTAAGGAACAGAATGTGGCACGTGGTAGAACTGATTCCAGGGCTAGGTTAGGAAAGGCAATACAGCAACTATATGGCTTTCTTGTTCGCTCTCTGAACACTTGCCCTTAGAATCCAGCCCTGATATTTCAAGGAAGCTCAGACACAGGGAGAGGCCATGTGTAAGTGTTCCAGGGACAGCTCTAATGGTCCCAGGTCCTAGCTGACAGCCACCATCAACCACCAGACATGTACGCTTTTACGGGACCCTCAGCCCCAGCCTTTGGGCTGCCCCCACTGGTGCTGAATGGATCAGAAACCAGCCGTCCCAGCAGGAACCAGCCCATTTTGCAGATTTGAGAGCAAAATATAATTGGAATTCTGGGGTGGTTTGTTACGTAACAGTAGGTAACCAGAAATCCATAATTTCCGGGTTTCTAGTATTTTCTTTTTCAAGAAAGCTCAGGTGTGGTGGCTCATGCCTGTAATCCCAGTGCTTTTGGAGGCTGAGGCAGGAGGATCACTTGAGGCCAGGAATTTGAGACCAGCCTGAGCAACATAGCAAGATCCCGTCTCTGCAAAAAATCGTTAAAAATTAGCCTGCTGTAGTGGCAGGAGCCTGTAGTCCCAGCTATTTGGGAGGCTGAGGCTGGAGCAGTGAGCTATGATTGTGCCATTGCTTTCCAGCCTGGATGACAGAGCAAGACTTCATCACCCCCAAAATAAAATAACCAGAGCAGTGTTTTTAATGTTATCTTTAATTCCCTCTGCAAGCCTAAAAAGTAGGTATACTGCGATCCCTTTCGGAAAAATGAGGAAAGGGAGATCCAGGTGGTGAAATGCCTGGCTCAGGTTTCACACTAATTGGCAGGGTCAGGATTTAGCAGCTTCAAAGAACGGGCCTTCTCCACTACTCCAGGGAGTCTCCAAGACACTAAAGGGGATTAGACCTGTTTCCCACAGCTTTAGGAAGAATTTGGATTCCAAAAACAGCTTGATTGTTAAAATAATAACATCTGTATTATCACCTGCAACGTGTCTCTGTATAGGCTTAAAAAGGCTCAGCAGCTTTATGGGTTATATATGGTTTTTTACCCACCTTATCCTGTTTAATCTTAACTGCCCCATGAGCAGGTTATATCATCTTCGCAATTTCACAGGTAAAACTAAGAATCAATAGACTAACTCTCCATAGCTTGTAGGAGGTGGCAGAGATGAGAATGCAAACTCAGGCCTGATGTGCAAGTGTTTCCCTCTGCCTCTTGCCTGTAAAAAAACAGTTTGTAAGAAACACACTTTATTCAGTAATACAAACGAAAAGTTTTCTGTTGCCAAGATTCACAAGAAGGGAGCTGAGTTAGTGGTCACTCACTGCCCAACACCCTAATTTCACAAGTGAAGTGAAGTTCCAACAAAGTAGGCCTCTTGGAAGAAATGTAGACGTTGCTGTCCTTTAACCAGGAAAATTGCGTTCTCGGGACTTCACGCCTATGTATCGCTTCACACCAACGCTGCGCAGTACCACAGGGCAGAAATGGGTGCTTGTGGTATTCCAGCACATAGGACTTCCTCCCCAGGATGCAGTTACCCACACTGCTCACATATTTGCATTTCTGTGGCCCCCTGTCAGCCTGAGTCTGCACTACGTGGTAAGCACTTGACATTCGCCGTCTCATTTCCCCAACTCCACTCGCACTTCCCCTTTCTGTGCAGGCTAAGGACAGATTCAGGTTACCGGAGGGAAACAACATTTCAATGAATTTGTTAGTCGCCTTTATCGCTATCAAAGCCAATCGTGACAAGTTTGTCTTTTAATGCAGCAACCAGTACTCGCGCATAAGCCTCATAGATTTACAGAGGCCATTTTAGAAACACGACCGAAACTTAGGTTAAGTCAGCTTTGCCTAAGATCACGCCACTCGCAAAACAGCTGAGGTTCGAACCCGCACTGGGAAGGCTCGGAAGACCCCAATCTCCTATCTCAAATTCCCACTGCCGAAGCCCCACGGTTCTCTGCCTATGCGAACCATGCAAATACAGCGGTCGTCGCGCCACAGGCCGTGCTAGCCGCCAGCCCAGCCCCATCTAGCCACCGCCTCCGGGAGAGTGGCGTGCCGCGAGTCGCGGGTCCCAAGTGCCGTCCGCTCTGCCCTGCAGCGCGCGTGGGAACGCGGCGGCGGTGGCCTCTGGGCTGCCCACGGCGACCGCCTGCGCGCACGGGAGCGGGTTTCCGCTATCCCCACCGTGGCCTCCTCCTCGCCGCCACCACCTTCCCACCCCCCGGCCCGCGCAGGGGCTGGCGTCCGGGAAGCGCGCGGCGATGCTTCTTTTTCGCCCGGCACCGCTGCAGCCACCTCACATCCGGGCGCGCGGCGGGGAAGGCGGCGCCGGGGCCAGGGTGCGTGGAGGGAGTTATTAAGGGGGAGGGGGCGGTGACAATTTTGTGCCGATTTATCTTCCAGGTGCAGAGCATTGTAGACCAAGGAGCCATGGATAGGAGAAGTATGGGTGAAACAGAAAGTGGAGATGCTTTCCTTGACCTGAAGAAGCCTCCTGCCTCCAAATGCCCCCATCGCTATACAAAAGTAAGGTTTGCCACTAATGAAATAGTGTTTCTATTCAAAATGACTATTTGACTTCTCTTTTTAGGAAGAACTCTTGGATATAAAAGAACTCCCCCATTCCAAACAGAGGCCTTCATGCCTTTCTGAAAAATATGACAGGTATGTGTGTCATTCTAGTCCTTAACTACTTCAAGTGCTAACAGTTGTATTTTTTGACCTGTAGTGATGGTGTCTGGGACCCTGAGAAGTGGCATGCCTCTCTCTACCCAGCTTCAGGGCGGAGCTCACCAGTGGAAAGTCTGAAGAAAGAGTTGGATACAGACCGGCCTTCCCTGGTGCGCAGGATAGTAGGTGAGCACACAGTCACTCAGAAGTGGGGTTAGTGTTTAACTTTGTCTTTCCCACGTCCTTCCAGATCCACGAGAGCGTGTGAAAGAAGATGACTTAGATGTTGTTCTCAGCCCTCAGAGACGGAGCTTTGGAGGGGGCTGCCACGTGACAGCCGCTGTTAGCTCCCGGCGCTCAGGAAGTCCATTAGAGAAAGATAGTGATGGGCTTCGTCTGCTTGGTGGACGTAGGATTGGCAGTGGGAGGATAATCTCTGCCCGGACCTTTGAGAAGGATCACCGTCTTAGCGATAAGGACCTGCGGGACTTGAGAGACAGAGACCGAGAGAGGGACTTCAAGGACAAGCGTTTCAGGGTTTGTCTTTTTTTTTTTTTTTTTTTTTTAAAATTTTTTAATCTTGCTTTATGTACTTTTCCAGAGAGAGTTTGGAGATAGTAAGCGTGTCTTTGGTGAGCGTAGAAGAAATGATTCTTACACAGAAGAAGAACCAGAGTGGTTCTCTGCTGGACCCACAAGTCAGTCTGAAACCATCGAACTGACTGGCTTTGATGATAAGATACTAGAAGAAGATCACAAAGGGAGAAAAAGAACAAGGCGACGGACAGCCTCTGTGAAGGAAGGTCAGTTCAAACTTTGGGAGGGAAGTTCGCTGTCAGACGGTTTTTGTCCTGGTTTTGCTTTCAGGTATAGTAGAGTGCAATGGAGGAGTGGCCGAAGAGGATGAAGTGGAGGTCATCCTTGCACAGGAGCCTGCGGCTGATCAGGAAGTGCCAAGGGATGCTGTCTTGCCTGAGCAGTCCCCAGGAGACTTTGACTTTAATGAGTTCTTTAACCTTGATAAGGTGCCATGCTTGGCTTCGGTGAGTGTAGCAGCACACTTAAAAAATGTGTGAAACTATTAGTTTTTATTGTCTTTTTCTTCAGATGATAGAAGATGTTTTGGGAGAAGGGTCAGTCTCTGCCAGTCGGTTCAGTAGGTGGTTCTCTAACCCGAGCAGATCAGGAAGCCGATCCAGCAGTCTTGGGTCAACACCACATGAAGAGCTAGAGAGACTTGCAGGTAAAATGGCTTCAGATTCTGCCCTTGAAGGTTTAATTTTGAGTATGTTTATTTGCAATATCAGGTCTGGAGCAAGCCATCCTCTCTCCTGGACAGAACTCGGGGAATTACTTTGCTCCTATACCATTGGAAGACCATGCTGAAAATAAAGTGGATATTTTAGAAATGCTACAGAAAGCCAAAGTGGATTTGAAACCTCTTCTTTCCAGCCTTTCTGCAAATAAAGAAAAACTTAAAGAAAGCTGTAAGTGTTTATGAATATCTGTTTTAGATATCTTGATTTAACCTGGACGTTCTCAACTTCTCAGCACATTCAGGGGTTGTGCTTTCAGTGGAGGAGGTAGAAGCAGGTCTGAAGGGCTTGAAGGTTGACCAGCAAGTGAAGAATTCAACTCCCTTCATGGCAGAACACCTAGAAGAGACCTTGAGTGCCGTAACCAACAATCGACAACTGAAGAAAGACGGAGACATGACTGCGTTCAACAAGCTAGTGAGCACAATGAAGGCAAGTGGGACTTTGCCTTCTCAGCCCAAAGTCAGCGTAAGTATCTGACACAAACCCCCCACCCTTTTAGTTAAAACCAGTTTTCTTTTGACTCTTTTAGCGAAACCTTGAAAGCCATTTGATGTCCCCTGCTGAGATTCCAGGCCAGCCTGTCCCTAAGAACATCCTGCAGGTACTTCACAATCTTATACTGAGGCCTTGGAGAGTTCACAGGGATTTGGCTTTTCTGCCTTTAGGAACTTCTGGGTCAACCAGTTCAGAGACCTGCTTCTTCCAATCTTCTGAGTGGCCTTATGGGGAGCTTGGAGCCTACAACATCTTTACTGGGCCAAAGAGCACCCTCTCCTCCCTTGTCACAGGTGTTTCAAACTCGAGCAGCCTCAGCTGACTACCTTCGCCCAAGAATACCATCACCAATTGGTAAATATACTTATTTGTCAAAAGAAATATGATTGGTACTCACTGAGACTAACTTTCCCGACAGGTTTCACACCAGGACCACAGCAGCTACTCGGAGATCCATTCCAAGGCATGCGCAAACCCATGAGCCCCATCACAGCCCAGGTCAGGCTGAGCTTTCTCAAACTCAATCTCTTCTCTTCTCCTGACCCTCCCCTCTCCTTTTCAGCAGATGAGCCAGCTGGAGTTGCAACAGGCAGCTTTAGAAGGGCTGGCCTTGCCACATGACCTTGCTGTACAGGCAGCAAACTTCTACCAGCCTGGTTTTGGCAAACCACAGGTGGACAGAACCAGAGATGGATTCAGAAACAGGTAAATTACTAATCCTGCTCATGTGGAGATTTGGGGTTCATGCTGATAATTGGTTTGTTCACAGGCAACAGCGAGTGACCAAGTCACCAGCACCCGTGCATCGAGGGAATTCCTCTTCCCCTGCCCCTGCTGCCTCCATCACAAGCATGGTCAGTGACCTTTAGTAACTGTGAAGGACTTTAATGTGCTAATGCCAATTGTTTTTCTCTGCAGCTTTCTCCTTCCTTTACCCCTACCTCAGTGATTCGTAAGATGTACGAGAGCAAAGAGAAAAGCAAGGAGGAGCCAGCATCTGGAAAAGCAGCTCTTGGTGACAGTAAAGAGGATACTCAGAAGGCCAGTGAAGGTACTGCAGAGCTGTTAAGGGCACTGCTCAAGTGCCAAAATATTTTTTGTTTGGTTCCTCACAGAAAACCTCCTGTCATCCAGCTCTGTACCCAGTGCCGATCGAGACTCTTCTCCCACTACAAATTCCAAACTGTCAGCATTACAGAGGTCTTCGTGTTCCACCCCACTGTCCCAGGCCAACCGTTACACCAAAGAACAAGATTATCGACCTAAAGCAACTGGGAGAAAAACACCCACCTTGGCATCCCCAGTTCCTACAACACCTTTTCTCCGCCCTGTCCACCAAGTTCCCCTTGTCCCCCATGTCCCTATGGTTAGGCCTGCTCACCAGCTTCACCCAGGGTTGGTACAGAGGATGCTGGCCCAGGGAGTACATCCACAGCATCTTCCAAGTTTGCTCCAAACTGGTGAGTTTCCAGCCTGACTTGGGTGTCGTCAGCTACTCAGCTGCTTGCTTTTTCTGCTCAACAGGTGTGCTTCCTCCTGGGATGGACTTGAGTCATTTACAGGGAATATCTGGCCCCATCCTGGGTCAGCCCTTTTACCCTTTACCTGCTGCTAGTCACCCTCTCTTAAACCCTCGTCCTGGAACACCTCTGCATCTGGCAATGGTGCAACAGCAGCTACAGCGCTCAGGTAGGTTCAGGAATGTGACAGGTGAGTTTGGGGCTGTGAATGATAACCCTTCTTATCTCCACAGTTCTGCATCCTCCAGGCTCTGGTTCCCATGCAGCAGCTGTCAGCGTTCAGACAACCCCTCAGAACGTGCCCAGCCGGTCAGGCCTGCCCCACATGCACTCCCAGCTGGAGCATCGCCCCAGCCAGAGGAGCAGCTCCCCTGTGGGCCTTGCCAAATGGTTTGGCTCAGATGTGCTACAGCAACCCCTGCCCTCCATGCCCGCCAAAGTTATCAGTGTAGATGAATTGGAATACCGACAGTGAGCAGGGCAGGCAGACTCAACTAAGCCCGGACCTGTGGTGGCACACTGGGCAGGACCCTGCTTCATCTCGGGTTGGTTTATGGGCTTTTACTTTGGAGCACTCTGTGTGAAGCTGTTTGGTGGAACCCATGCATCTGGTGTGGTCCGCATTATGATGGAAGGATCTTAACCAGTCGAGTGGAGTGTACATTGTCTGAATACAGGATGCACAATGTTGTCAATCCTGGAAATGGTCTTTCTTTTTTGTAAGATATGTGAATGAAGTGTTGGTGTCCTCACCAAGAGGTGGCACCTAAGGGTTCTGAGGAAATAAATGTATAGACCCTTATGTACAGACCTGTGTATAAACAACTTTTGTATATACATATAGGATAGCTTTTTTGAACTATACAGCTGTACATAAAAGTAGCTGATATTAGTTAGGCCTGTGTCAACAGTTTGGATTTTTTTCACTTGTACATTTGGGATTTTCTTTTGGTTGATTAAAATTGCATATGCTAAGTGTGTGAATGAAGTAACTGACATTGTTGTGTTTATTTCCTCTCT